TTACAAAAAGTTGGTTTCTATGAAATCTTAAGTCACCTCTTTTTTAAAAATGTAACTTTTAGTCTGGGCGCGGTGGCTCACTCCTGTAATCCCAGCACTCTGGGAAGCCGGGGCAGGCAGATCACTTGAGGCCAGGAATTTGAGACCAGCCTGGACAACATGGTGAAACCCCATCTCTACTAAAAATACAAAAATTAGTCAGGTGTAGGGCCAGGCGCAGTGGCTCACGCCTGTAATCCCAGCACTTTGGGAGGCCAAGGCAGGTGGATCAACTCAGGTTGGGAGTTTGAGACCAGCCTGACCAACATGGAGAAACCCCGTCTTTACTAAAAATACAAAATTAGCTGGGTGTGGTGGCGCATGCCTGTAATCCCAGTGCTCGTGAGGCTGAGACAGGAGAATCACTTGAACCCGGGAGGTGGAGGTTGTGGTGAGCCAAGATCGTGCCATTGCACTCCAGCCTGGGCAATAAGAGCGAAACTCTGTCTCAAAAAAAAAAAAAAAAAAAGAAAAGAAAAAGAAAAATTAGGTGTGGTGGCACGTGCCAGTAGTCCCAGCTACTCAGGAGGCTGAGGCAGGAGAATCACTTGAACCCGGGAGGCGGAGGTTGCAGTGAGCGCAGATGGTGCCATCGCACTCCAGCCTGGGCGACAGAGATTCCATCTCAAAAAAATAAAAAAAATAAAAAATCTACCTTTTATGTTTTTTATTTGAACTATACATAGTAAGCAGCGTGGGGTTTTTTTGTTTGTTTGTTTGTTGTTGTTGTTTTTTCTTGAGATGGAGTCTCACTCTGTCTCCAGGCTGGAGTGCAGTGGTGCAATCTCGGCTCACTGCAGCCTCCGCCTCCCGGGTTCAAGTGATTCTCCTGCTTCAGCCTCCCGAGTAGCTGGTACTACAGGCGCACGCCACCACGCCCAGCTAATATTTGTATTTTTAATAGAGACGGGGTTTTCACCATGTTGGCCAGGATGGTCTCGAACTCCTGACCTGGCGATCTGCCCGCCTCAGCCTCCCAAAGTGCTGGGATTACAGATGTGAGCCACCACACCCAGCCTTAATAGTTTTTTTGTCTAGTTACACTTTTTCTTTTAGAGAACTTGAAACCCATTAATGCACATGTACATACATAATCCACACATATATGTATATGTATGTGTGTGTGTGTATATGGCATATCCATTTATCCACATACTATACATACATGCCTTACACTATAGTTTCCTGAAGCTTACATCACAGGCACAGTCATGTCCACATTCCAGTAATGCTTATCATTCCACGACCGATATGGCTTAATGTATGCTTTAGTTTTCAGAATATATCACTTACTCCTACGAATCAGTAAGGAAAGGACCAGCAGCTAATAGAAAATGTGACAAAGATTTGAAAAGGAGGAATCATAAAAGGTGCCCACCTGTATGGTCAGGTTGAAGCAAATTAAAGCCACAATGAGATGCTGCTGCCTTATACCTGCCAGGCAGCAGAAGTGTTAAAATTTGACCATATCAAGTTGGCGGGATAAAGATCAGCAGGGACTCATGTTCGCTGCTGGCAGGATGACCTTGTCACCGGCACTTGGGAGGTGCTGCTGTGTGCACGGGCATCTGCTCCTGGGATTGTTCCAACGAAACACCTGCCTGTGCGGCTCAGGAGAGGTGACAGCGACAGCAGCACCATTTAGTAGCCAGCCTGGGAGCCGATACACATCCACACCCCGTCAGTGGCTGCATGCAGTGTATCTGACGGGACACCAGGTGAAGGGGGCCCAGCTGCACATGGGGACAGAGGCAGACTTGGCTGCACGTCAGCAGAGAAGTCTCACAGCATCGTCGGTGTCAAGTTCAAAACACGGAACACGCAGCAGTGTGGCTCAGGGCCACACACGGGGCACAGCCATCAGGACAAGCAAAGACCAAGAAGCACCAAGTCCAAGTTAGGCAGCATCTCAGGCCGGGGCACCAAGGAAGGGCACAGCAGCGCCGTGGTGACCGGGTCCCAGTACCATCCTGGGTGGCCGCCACCGGCCGTTTGTGTCTTCCGTTCACACGATTACAAACGCTGCGTTCTGCCCACACACATCTTCAGTCCCAGATGTGAGAAGGTGACCCTCTAATGCAGGCGTGCCTGCGCAGGGTAACCCACCACTTTGTCTGATTGGTTGGCAGGTTACGTTTTTCTCTCGTCCCAGCTGTGTGGACAGTGCCACACGCCCTCCTGGACAACGACGGCTCTTGCGTGCATTTTCCAGTGTTGCTTTTGTCAGAGAGGCCAGCAGAGCCACGGTTCTTCCAGAACCAGCCCTGAGCTGAGTGAGGAGTGCCCAGGAGAGATGGTGAAAATGACAAAGTCCAAAACTTTCCAAGCGTATCTGCCGAACTGTCACCGAACGTACAGCTGTATCCACTGCAGAGCACACCTGGCCAATCATGACGAGCTCATCTCCAAGGCAAGTGGCTTATGCCAAAAAATTGATGGCACGCAGCCAATCTCACGGGACCTTCTTCTTTCAGTCCTTTCAGGGGAGCCAGGGACGCGCCTACCTCTTCAATTCCGTGTGAGTACCCTGGTTCAGCCCGGGGGGAGCGGCCTGCAGCGCAGTGGCCCCTCTGTCCCCGCAGGGTGAACGTGGGCTGCGGCCCTGCAGAGGAGAGGGTCCTTCTCACCGGGCTGCATGCGGTTGCCGACATCTACTGCGAGAACTGCAAGACCACGCTCGGGTGGAAATACGTGAGTGCCACAAGGGGATGCTCGTGCCACAATGTCCTGAAACCTTTGTCTCTTCTTTTTCAAGGAGCATGCCTTTGAGAGCAGTCAGAAATATAAGGAAGGAAAATTCATCATTGAGCTTGCTCATATGATCAAAGACAATGGCTGGGAGTAATGTGCGAACTTTCCCTTCTCCTTTGAATGCTGTTTTGTGAAAGAAACTGTGAATGTAATGGAAACGTAGGAGCATCTGGTGACAGCCTTTCTTGCCCTCTGACCTCAAAGGCTAGCTGCGCATAGCTCTTGACACTCTCGGCCATCTCTGTGGGTAAGGTGTCCCTCGGATCTGTCCTCTTCGTGTACACAGTTGTTTCTGAAAATTTTCAATGAGCTTTTTCTAACTTCTCAAGTTCTAGAGAAAGAATTAACCAACTGATGACTTACCTGCCTAGTTAATATCTTCCTTTCACCTTTGTCTTCAATATAGTTGGGCTCTGCTTTTTTAAGGTTCAGTTGAAAACCAAACTGGGGCCGGGTGCGGTGGCTCACGCCTGTAATCCCAGCACTTTGGGAGGCCAAGATGGGTGGATCACCTGAGGTCAGGAGTTCTAGATCAGCCTGGCCAACATGGTGAAACCCCATCTCTACTAAAAATACGAAAATTAGCCGGGCATGGTGGCGAGTGCCTGTAATCTTAGCTACTCAGGAGGCTAAGGCAGGAGAATCACTTGAACCTGGGACACGGAGGTTGCAGTGAGCTAAGATCATGCCATCGCACTCCAGCCTGGGGGACAAAAGTGAGACATCGTCTCAAAAAAAAAAAAAAAAGCTGGGTATGGTGGCGCATGCCTTTAATCCCAGCTACTCGGGAGGCTGAGGCACGAGAATCACTTGAACCCAGGAGGCGGAGGTTGCAGTGAGCCAAGATCGCGCCACTGCACTCCAGCCTGGCAATAGGGCGAGACTCCGTCTCAATTTAAAACAAGAGAGAACCAGACTGAGTCTCTGAAGACCACAGGGACAGGGTCTCTTTAGATAGCAAGTCTCACCATTCCCTTTTTTAGAGAAAAGGTATTGTAGCCCACCCTCCACCCCGCTGTTTTTCTTAAATTTGCAGAACTTCAAATTGGCTATTCCTCTTGCAAATGAACCCTTAAAGTACAGTGTTATTTAAGAATCTTCCAGAGGCAGTCAACAGACTTATACACTAAGGGCATTTTTGGTTTTTAGCTTGTTCAAAAACAGAGGCCAGCACAGATGACATTTTAGATACACTCTAAATTGAGAATGGTGTCTAGTGGAACATGTTTATTTAAGCCAGTAGATTCCTTATCTAGAAAGCAGGTGAGCTAGCCCTTAGAGAAGGCTGTCCCGGGGCCCGCAGAGGTGCCCTTACTGAGGTGACAGCCTCACAGGGTCTGGTACCAGGGGTTGTGCCCTCAGCAGTGACAGCAGCTTAGGTGTCAGGCAGTTGCTGAGTGGCTGGTCCATGTCTATAGAGTAACACACTGGACCGAGGAAAAGTCAGATTTCATTTTCTACCCTGGATGTACTTGAAGAAAAAGAATTATTTTTGCATATGAAAGAGGCCAGAACCCACAGGAAAAACTTCAAAACTTGACATTTGCCAGAATGTTTAAAATTTGTTCAGAAAAGGTTAAAGCAACAAGTTTAGCCTTTGTGCATGAAGACGCCTGGCCTGCTAGACGCGTTGCCCGTCCCTGCGTGGTGCTGTCCCATGTCACTTGAACTGATAGAGGGGCCTGTGCAATCTCCTAAGGCCTGTGTTTCTGCCATATATTTTATTATAAATTACAATCCACTCATCCACCTGCCCTCCACCAGGAGTGGGCACCCCATAAGGGTTTAGGCCACTTTGCAGAGGATGGAGGTCAAAAACCACTCCCAGATAAGTTTGGTTTTCAACATTTAGTAACTTGTCTCAGGGCAGAGGGCAGGCAGGGGGACCGAGGGGCAGCAGATAGGAGAGCACTGAGCCCGGATAGTTCTCAGCCTGGCAAGTGGCTCTGAAGCTGCCTTCAGACAAGGCTAGTCTAGGGGCAAGAGTGCGAGCTGGCTGACAATAAGAACGTGGCCACCTGCCCAGCTTCACACCTCCCCCGACTTCAGCCCTTCCTAAACCCAGACCTGCGGTCCAGGCAGGCACTGGGCTGTGCCCACTCGAGCTCACTGCCCACACACAGCATGCCTTTGGGTGCCATCTCTTTGCCCAAGCCTGGAAGCCTTGGCAGGTGGGAAATGCCGCTGCCCTGGTGGGCATGGCACTGAGATGCATCCACTCAGCAGGAGTGACAGAGGCAGAAGTTCCTTTAAAGCACATCTTCCACTTAGGAAAGGAAGGAAATCTTTGTACTGTCTTGGAAGCCTCCACATCCGGCTATGGCCCTGCAAGCTGCTTTATCCCTGCGCTAGTCTCCCCCGAGGGTTTAGGCTGGCCCAGCACATCCTGTCCTCCTGAGCTCGCGTGCAGCCACCCAGAGCGCAGGGGTCACTGCACGCTGCAGGGCTCTTGCTGCCATGGTCTCAAGCCTGAAGAGGCTCCGCCCACAAGCTGGCCCATGAAGTTAGCAATGCCTGTGGCTTCAGTCAATTGTCTTGAGACTGTGAAGAGGCTGAAAGACACCTTCCCGGGTGGAAGAAGGAGTTCACTGAAAACTTATCTTAAACTGACCCTTCCCTTTGAGTGAGTCTTCATTCCTCTCCCATGTGGGAACCCAGCCTCCGATGCCCCGGGGACTAGGGGAAACAGTTGGAGGTTCGTGCCGTCCCCAGCCTGCCACGGGTGCGAGGACAGCCAAGTCCTGAGTGACTCAAGATGCTTCACTTACATGGAAGAAACTTCTAAAACTCTACCGAGTGGTTTTTGTATATACTAAAGTTCTATTTAGAGCTTTTCTGTTTTGGGCAAGTTCGCTGCTCCTTCTATTTGGGCACTTTGGTTTTTGTACTGTCTTTTGTGACGGCATTGATTGAACATTTTTTACTAGTAGTCTTATGACTTTTGTATTTTTTTTTTTTTTTGTAATTTATACCAACAACACTTTTATCACTTTTTTTTTGTTGGGCTTCTGCAAAATACAAGCTCATTTTTAAACCAAATGAACAGACCATGAGCTGGCTTCAGGGGAAGTGCTATTCACAGGACCATATCCACCACCCTCTTAAATTCCTAAACAATATCATCTAGGACTTCTATTTAAGTTATTTAAAATAAATCTTCCTTGAGAGCCTTGGGAGGTGATGTCAGGGTTATAAATGGCACAGTGCATTTGCTGTAGGAATGTGGTTTGGCATTGTTTTATACACACAGTATTTTTTATACCTTAATGCTTATTCTTGATGGCATCTGTCAGATATTAGAATTGAAAATAAGAATCTTCCCAAAATCCTTTAATTTACCTGATGCCCTCATCAGGTCGTTAAAAATTCAAATGGTTTTAATAGCTAAAAAACTACAAATTAAGCTCTAAAACAAACAAACTACAGAAATGTAAACCTTCATTTGCCAAAGGTCCTTGGTGGCCTGTCCCCTGCCCTGGGAGCAGATGGCCCTGAAGCCCTTCCCTCACTGTGCAGGCCACCGGGTGAGGCTGGACGGTCACCCATGGTGGCTTCACTGCAAGGAGCAGGACTGCCGAGCTCAAGCACGGGGCCTTCAGCTTCCCCTGTCCTCTGGCCACACCGCCAGCCCTTGGTCCTTATCTGTGTGAGGTTTACAAATAAAGCTTCTGATGTCAAATGTTTAAATCGTGCCCTCAGTGGACGAGGCCATGTCCTGA